TTTACTACTACACTAACTTTATTATTACACCTTAAGTCTTGAAATAATATAATGTAACTCTCAAGATTTGTAGGATATTTTAAAAAAATTATTTGTCTATTCTAGGTCCTTTGCATTTTCAAATAAATTTATGAGTACGTTTGTAATATTTATCTTGTAGCTGCAACCTTCTTAAAATCAATTCTTACTCCTATAGTAGGTTTACCGTAGATGTCTCTGGATTTCCTAAATACATGATTACTTGATCTTTAAATAAAGACATACTTATCGTTTGAACCAGAAATTTGTGAAAAAGGCCTTTTTTTTCCTTTTAGTTATGAAAACCCAACAAGGTTCTGTAGCACTACAACTCACTAGCTCATTTCATAGAAGGGCCTCATGTGTCCAGGGGCCCCTCAAAAGGGGAGCCATCAGCTGCCCTGTCCTTTTCCAAGTTCTAAAAAAGCAGCTGCGTGTAGAGTCTATATTTATATAATGACTTAACAGGACAGGTGGTTGGGACATTTTGCCCAACTTTAATCCCGTCTTTCAAGTAAAAATAACTTTTTTTCCTTTTTAAAGAAGTATATTAATTTTTTGTGTTTTACAAAAGAAATAATACAGAAAAGGTATTAAGAATGAGAAAAGCCTACTCTCTTGTGCTCCTTTCCTGATACACCTCTTCCACTCATTTTAGTGGAGAGAAAACGGAGAATATTGGTAGGAGGACAGAAGGAGGTAGACAGGCAGAAGGAGGTGAATCCTGGGAGCCAAGGGCAGAGAGAGGCAAGTCCCCAGAGAAGTGGGAATGGCCAACAGCTCCCTGAGAAGATACCTTCCGTCCTTCCTGGGCAAGCAGGGGAAGTCTCAAGAATATACAGAGAAGGAAGAGTGGCAGAGCCCAGGCTGGGGATGTTAAAAGGGACTCCCGGTGAGGATGGGGGCGGGCCCGAAAGCACCACCTGACTCCGGGCTGCAGGAGGGGGCGTGGGACGGGGGCGGAGCCTCTGGCGATGACAACAGCCACACGTGATCGGCCAACACTGAGTCTTACCTCGTTGTGGCGTCAGAACCGCCGTCGCTCGCTCCCTTCTCGGCAGTGGTACCTGTTCCCGGTGTCCCTGAGGACGTGCGGGCCAGGTACGGCCCCGAAAGTAGGAAGCGGAGGGGGAGCAGGTAAGGGACCCGGAGGGGGTCCCTGGGGTTGGTGTGGGGGAGCAGCCCCGGCCTGCGGATGCCCCATCCCCGGGCAGCAGCGCGGAGACGCAGCCGGTCCACGATGCAGCCCCGGGGCCCCGCCGCGGGACCGCGAGCCTTGTGTGAGCGGAGGGGTGCCCGGCCCCGCGGGAGCCGGCGATCCTGAGGCTACGACCTTTCGGAAGCACCTGCCTCCGTCACCAGCGCAAGCTTTTCCAACACCCCTGCTCCGCCCTTCTTGATGCAGAAAATGGTGGTCAGCTTGGGGGGCTGGGCGGCTGAGGCGGGGCCCCCACTCTTCCCACCCCGGCCGTCTGCAGGTTTGCGGGGCCAAGTGTTGCGGCGACGCACCTCACGTCGAGAATCGGGAGGAGGAGACTGCAAGGATAGGCCCAGGTCAGTGCGAGGGACGGTGGTGGGGAGGGGGTAGAATTGAGTCCATTTTCTCTCTGTCTCCTAGGAGTAATGGAGTCCAAAGAGGAACGAGCGTTAAACAATCTCATCGTGGAAAATGTCAACCAGGAAAATGATGAAAAAGATGAAAAGGAGCAAGTTGCTAATAAAGGGGAGCCCTTGGCCCTACCTTTGAATGTTAGTGAATACTGTGTGCCTAGAGGAAACCGTAGGCGGTTCCGCGTTAGGCAGCCCATCCTGCAGTATAGATGGGACATAATGCATAGGCTTGGAGAGCCACAGGCAAGGATGAGAGAGGAGAATATGGAAAGGATTGGGGAGGAGGTGAGACAGCTGATGGAAAAGCTGAGGGAAAAGCAGTTGAGTCATAGTTTGCGGGCAGTCAGCACTGATCCCCCTCACCATGACCATCACGATGAGTTTTGCCTTATGCCCTGAATCCTGATGGTTTCCCTGAAGTTAATAGGGAGACCCCTGCTTCCTAAACTTACACATTTGTGGTGTACCTTTGTCGTAAACGTTTTGATGTTACCTATTTCTTGTGGGTCTCCTATTACCAGCTTCTAAATGAATGTTGTTTTTGACCCAGTTTGTAAGTTTCTGTCAGCAGGAGAGTTTTACCTATTGCATGGAAAGATGCTCATTATATATTGTGAAGTTAATAAAACAGTTTTAAAAAGCATTCTCTGCATTCTTTTTTACTTTAAATCTTAA